GGCTTTGGGGAAAGCCTGCACTTCTGCACATTTTGAAAAGAGCAGCTGCTGCTTAGGGCCGCCGGAAGCTGGTGTCCTGTCATTTTCTCTCAGGAAAGGTTTTCAAAGTTCTGCCCATTTCTGGAGGCCACCACTCCTGTCTCTTCCTCTTTTCCCATCCCCTGCTACCCTGGCCCAGCACAGGCACTTTCTAGATATTTCCCCCTTGCTGGAGAAGAAAGAGCCCCTGGTTTTATTTGTTTGTTTACTCATCACTCAGTGAGCATCTACTTTGGGTGCATTCTAGTGTAGTTACTAGTCTTTTGACATGGATGATTCTGAGGAGGAAGCTGTTATTGAATGTATAGAGATTTATCCAAATAAATATCTTTATTTAAAAATGGCCTAATCTGTATTTGGCATCCGTGGTGCCTGAACATCTCGCGGTCTCCCAGCCTGTCCCTTCTCCTTTCCACCATTGGCCCTCACCTCTGTCCACCCTGCCAGCTCTCTCCGCCCTCCAGAGTTTCCGCTGCACCCTCCCGTCCTCTCCCATCTCTGTCTCCCTGGCCCATCCCAAACACCAGGGTGGGGGCTAGGCCGCGCTCCCGGCATGCTGGAGAGACAGAGGCCCATTGAGGCATTGCAGCAGGCACAGAGCGCCCCCTTGTCCCCCAACAATCCGCCTTTGTCCTCCAGTCCTGGCTGCTGCAGCTTGGTCCTGGGGGTGCTGCCTGGGCTGGGCTCCAGCTCACACCCTCCCTAAAAGGAAATGGGAGAAAGGACCGGCCAAACAAGAGGGTTAAGGTTAGAGAAGGGGGACACAAATGTCTTCAGGCTTAGGTCCCTGGGGGCTCCCAGTCCTGCCCCTGTTCCTCTACTCACATCCCAGCTCCTCCCAGTTTCTTTTCGGACCTCCTCCTCTCCCCTTCCTTCTCTATTCCAGGCTGGGTTGGGCTCTAAGCAAGGGGAGGGATTAGAGCCTCCTTCCTCTCTGCCCCTCCCCATGGGTCTCTAGGGGGCTGGTGCAGGCAGCAGCAGAGGCACTCTGGGCAGCTGGGTGAGGGCCCATCTGGGCAAGGCCCCCAGCGCCTGCCTTCTCTCCCGGGGCCCTGTGGGCAAGCCTCCTGCTTCACTTTCAGGTTTCTCGAAGTGCCTTCTTGCTCCTGTCTGTTTCCCCATCCTGCCAGATTTCTGTTTCTCTTGCTGGGCTTTTGGCAGTAGGGGGCTGTGTTGGTGGGCCCTACGAAGATGCTCAGTGCTCGAGATCGCCGGGACCGGCACCCTGAGGAGGGGGTAGTTGCAGAGCTCCAGGGCTTCGCGGTGGACAAGGCCTTCCTCACCTCCCACAAGGGCATCCTGCTGGAAACCGAGCTGGTAACAGCTGCCTCCCAACCTGGTGCCTCCATTCTTGGCATGTTCCACATGCTCGGTCCTGCAGGCCCTGACCCTCATCATCTTCATCTGCTTCACGGCCTCCATCTCTGCCTACATGGCCGCGGCGCTACTGGAGTTCTTCATCACACTTGCCTTCCTCTTCCTCTATGCCACCCAGTACTACCAGCGCTTCGACCGAATTAACTGGCCCTGTCTGGTGAGGAACCCTGACCCCTAGCCCAGTTTGGGAAGGTGTGCTTTGACTCACACTGATTTCACAGCTGCAGGGCCACGGGCAATCAGGAGGACCACATCCGCTAGATCTACTCTCCCACTCAGCAAAGGTCCAGCCCCAGCCCTGGCCTGGCTTGACCCCCCCGGGCTGGCATACTCCAGCCGCTGTCCCCTGGGTTCCAGCCCCAGCGCCTGGCTTCTGGTCCTGGTTGCTCTGGTTCATCTGCTTCCACTCCCTGGGTAGCAGTGTGAGCGCTCTGTCTCTTGAATGTGCTTCATAGGTCCTGTTAACCCTGCACCCCTGGCCCCCAGGACTTCCTGCGCTGTGTCAGTGCCATCATCATCTTCCTGGTGGTCTCCTTTGCAGCTGTGACCTCCCGGGACGGAGCTGCCATTGCTGCTTTTGTGAGTTCAGCCCTGCAGGACTCCTTAGCCCCCTGTTTTGCCATCCCCACTCCCACTCCCACAGGTTTTTGGCATCATCCTGGTTTCCATCTTTGCCTATGATGCCTTCAAGATCTACCGGACTGAGATGGCACCCGGGGCCAGCCAGGGTGAGTGCCTGTGCTCTGTGGAGAGGAGATGCATGTGGGTCCCTACCTGGCTCTATCCTCACAGGGGACCAGCAGTGACTCTGGGGCTACCTGGCTCCTAGGCCCAGCCAGCCAGAGAGGACAGTGGAGCCCAGACACGTCTCCTTGGGATTCACTAGCCCCCAGCCCGCCAAACCCCACCCCAGCCCTACACAGCAGTCTGGCCTGAGACGTCACTGGGGACTTATCTGTGGAGCCTGGTGCTCCAGGATGTGGCTTCTCATGAAGCTCTGGCCAGAGGAGGGGAACTTATTGGGGGAGGGGGGGTGGAGGGGAGGAATCTGGACCTCTAAGTCATTCCCAAATTAAAATATTCAAATTCTACTGGTGAGTCTCTTTCTTCCCCAGAAATTAGG